ATGCTCGGATTCCAGGTGCAACAGTCCCTGGACCCTATGGTCCACAGAGCCCGGAGCTCAGGGCTGGTGCTTCCCGTGGACACTGAAGCAAATTAAAACACCAGAAATGCCTTGTGAGTGTGGGGCTTGCCTGTGAGCGCGGGTTACACCTGTGAGTGTGGGGCACACCTGTGAGTGTGAGGCACGCCCATGAGTGTGGGGCACACCTGTGAGTGTGAGGCACATCTGTGTGAGGCACGTCCATGAGTGTGGGGCACACCTGTGAGGCGCGTTCTTGCCGGTCGCTGGGGCGGCAGCACCTGGTTCATTCCCAGCGAGCCCGGCTCTGAGATCAAGATGGCTCAGAGAGCTCAGGCTCCTCTTTGAGAACGTGGAATGGGAGGTGGGTGGATCCTGTGGCCCAGAACCTACCTCCGACCCTTTCGTTGTTGGACTCTTGCGGGGCTGCTGCGTGGTGCTGTGGTGGTTGCATGGCTCCTTCACCTTCCCAGACGGGCTTCCTGTCGAGAGCCGCAGACCCGACGAGGCCTCACCACTTTTCCATCTGGGCCCGGCTCTGACCACAGCACAGAGTCGTTGCTACCGATAACAAGGCAGACCCATGACCTGGACGCCCGTTGGAATGTCATCAGCCATTCTATCGTGTGTCTCTCGACCTAAACTCGCTGAGTGGACATTTCAGGTTGTTTTGGTTTTGCGTCTTTCTCACGGTCTCTATGCACTGAGCCCAGTGCTGTGTCTACAACTTTCCCTCCAGATTTAGGCCCCTCTTCTCCTTCTCCTTCCCTTCAGCTTCTTCTCTTTCGTGCAATTTGCAGTTGGAAAACAGCGGGAGAAAATGTCTTAAATCCGGGTAGAAGAGCACTTCTTTCTTTCCAGATCTTTCAGAAACAACCTCACTTGCTTTTTTATCAGTTGAAATGTGTTGGACTTGAGTTCTGTGTTCCAGGTGCCTGCAGATGCCTCTCCCCGCATGCAGCCTCCTCTGCCTCTGTGACGCTTCATTCTCCTTTCTTCTGTACAGGCCCCATCGTCACCTTCCTCGCCCATAGCTAAGGACCCGAGGTATGAGAAGCGCTGGCTGGACACCTTGTCCGTGCCTCTGTCCATGGCTCGCATCTCAAGGTACAAAGCCGGAACGGAAAAATTAAGGTGTGTGACCATTGTCTGAGATGGGAAACTTTGGGGCCTCCTGGACAGCTCTCTCCCTCCCCAGGTGGAATGCGTTCGAGGTGCTCGCCCTGGACGGAGTCAGCTCTGGGATCCTCCGGTTTTACACAGCCCAGGATGGCACCGACTGGCTGCGGGCGGTCTCAGCCAACATCAGGGAGCTGACACTTCAGAACGTGAGCACACGGTGTTTCTGAGTCTCTGCTGAGTGGCCCTGACTCTTCTGCCTTCTCTCCACAGATGAAGATGGCGAACAAATGCTGCTCTCCTTCCGACCAGGTAGGGTTTGTATTTTCTGCTTCATGATGTAAAGGCTTGGTTTGTAATTTTCACCCCTCTGCAGGTTGTGCATATGGGGTGGGTAAATGAGAAACTCCAAGGAGCTGACTCCTCTCAAACCTTCAGACCCAAGTTCCTAGCACTGAAGGGCCCGTCCTTCTACGTTTTCAGCACTCCTCCGGTAAGGATGCTTTTGACACTCCACAGGGAGGGGCTTTTCATGGAACGTTCTCTGTTTCTTGCAGGTGAGCACATTCGATTGGGTGCGAGCAGAAAGGACCTATCACCTCTGTGAGGTGCTATTTAAAGTTCACAAGGTAGGTATCTTTTGCACTTCAGATGCTTTCATTGCACGTTTCCAATCCATGCTCTGTTTTTCAGTTCTGGCTCACAGAGGACTGCTGGTTGCAAGCAAACTTGTATCTGGGTCTTCAAGATTTTGACTTTGAGGACCAGAGGCCCTATTGCTTCAGCATCGTGGCCGGCCATGGGAAGAGCCATGTTTTCAACGTGGAGCTTGGCAGCGAGCTGGCCATGTGGGAGAAGTCCTTCCAAAGAGCCACGTTCATGGAAGTTCAGAGAACCGGGGTAAGTGAACAACTCACACTCTTCTCACCTAC